ACTTCCATTAAGGACTCGGGGCAGGAGGGGCAGAAGTTGCGCGCAGGCCGGCGGGCGGGAGCGGACACCGAGGCCGGCGTGCAGGCGTGCGGGTGTGCGGGAGCCGGGCTCGGGGGGATCGGACCGAGAGCGAGAAGCGCGGCATGGAGCTCCAGGCAGCCCGCGCCTGCTTCGCCCTGCTGTGGGGCTGTGCGCTGGCCGCGGCCGCGGCGGCGCAGGGCAAGGAAGGTGAGTGCGCGCGGCGTCTGGACCCCTGGCCCCCGGGCCCCAGTGCCCCCTAGAGCCCGGCGCTCCTTGACGCGCGCAACTTTGGAACCTACCTGGTGTCGCCCAGTCCCGGCGAACTGGAGTCCGGAGGGCGCACGGGCTGCGATCGAGGCGAGCCCTGGCCCCCACCCGGGGTCATAGGGGCTCCGGAGAATAAGCGGTTTCAGCTTGGTCGCACGGGCCTCGGAGGCTGCGGAGAAGAGGACGCGGCGCAGGCCACGCGGTTGCAGTCCAGGCGGCGACTTCGGGAACGCGTCCCGGCGGGGGGCGTGGGGAGTCCCCTAGAGAAGGGGGTGTTTGGGCAGCTTTCCGCGGGCTCAGCTTCTTAGTGACCTGAATTCACTAACCCGCTTGCCGAGGTTTTGCGGAGAAGGCATACTGTGCAGGCCTCGCATTTTGGGGAGGGGGCTCGGGCGGGCGGGAGCCCCCTGTCGAAGCCCCTGTTCCCTGAGATTTTCTCCACGCCCCCCTTCACCTCCAGTCCCGGGGGAGAGCGTGGAGATAGGTTCGGGCCAATCCCTGCTCACACACTCCTTTCCCTCCTTCCCAAGCCGCACTCCCGGGCTCCCGGGGCAGGTTAGGGGCCGCGAGTGCGGACAGGAAGTCCCAAAGTCAAGCGTTCTGAGCAAGGGTGACTCAGAACGAGGAAATGCGGCAGGTGGGGGTGCGGCCTCCCAAGGTGTGGAGCTGTCAGCCCAGGGCCACCAGGGAGTCAGGACACCCGGGGGTGGGGGACTGAATCACCCACCCCCGCCCCAGTGTTCCCGGAGCCGCGCCGAGTGAGGGGCCGCAGACTTTGCTCATGGCGCAGCGGGTGCGTGGTGGGGGTGTTGTCCCTCCGCTAGGGTCAGGGCGAGGATGGGGGCTCCTGCCCTGGCCGAAGACCTTCCTGTCCACCCAGCCCAGGCCAGCTTCAATTTCCAACAGTGAGGGCAAGGCTTCCCCTCCTGCCTGGGCAGAGCGAGGTTTCCGCAGGCTCCACAAGGGGGAAGCCGGGAGGAAACTTGGGCCGGTGAGAAGTTTCCTTCTTTTTTTTTTTTTTTTTTTTTTTTGAGACGGAGTTTCGCACTTGTTGCCCAGACTGGAGTGCAATGGCGCAATCTCGGCTCACTGCAACCTCTGCCTCCCGGGTTCAAGCTATTCTCCTGTCTCAAGCCTCCCTAGTAGCTGGGATTACAGGTGCCCGCCACCAGGCGCGTCTAATTTTTGCATCTTTTAGTGGAGACGAGGTTTCACCATGTTGGCCAGGCTGATTCTGAACTCCTGACCTCAGGTGATCCACCCGCCGCGGCCTCCCAAAGTGCTGCGATTACAGGCATGAGCCACCACCCCCGGCCTGTTTCCTTCTTTTTCTGCCTCCCAAACTGGGTTTGGAGGTTTTGCTGTTCTGTGTTGGGAGGAAAAGAGGCCGGATCTGGAGCCGTTGGGCAGTGGCAGGTGTTGGGGGTGGCATCCTGTCTCAGTCTCTGGAGTGACAGGGCCCGGGTTGGGGTCTCAACCGGGACTTCTGGTTGCAGGAGCTCATGGCAAGGATTTCTGCCACCCTCAATATCCGCCCCACCAACGTTTGGTCCTCCCCCTTCCTGGGGGACTGTGGTTGGAGAGAAGGGGAGAGACAGCTGGAATCACTATAGGCCTTTCTCCTCGGCTGCCCATGGGGGGGTGGGGGATTAGGCGGGTGCTTTGCTGCTGCAGTCCCCAAGCTGGCCTGGAAGCCTGGAGCTGCCTTGTCCTTGTCCCCTGTGTCCACCTCTCCCCAGCCTGTGTGATTAAACCCCACCCCCACACCCCATGGGATGCAGGGGGAAAGGCTTGTGTATTGCACTGGGGTGGGGGTACATTTTTGCTTCGACTCTGAGTCCCCGTGAAAGAGTCCCTAGAGAAGTGTGCCTAGGTGGGGGTGGGCATGATGGCCTAGCTGGCAGCTGCTGGTTTCAGTTCCTGGGAATCAGGCTGTATGTGGTGGGTCTGCCTGGGGGTGGCTTAGGGGGCAGGCAGGAGGACACAGGTGCCTTTTTCACCTACCCCCAGGCTGCTTCAGACTTCTTTCTTGCCCCCTCACCCCTAGGCTATACTTGGTTGCCCACGTGGCTCCTGTTAGGTCATCAACAGCCACTGAATCTGCCCTCATTTTTACAAATGGGGAAACTGAGGGAGGCCCGAGCCCTTGCCAACCAGGGCCTTCTGGACAGAGGACCAGACCTGAGCATCCCGCTTCTTGGCTGCCAGAGCCAAGGCCCTGCCTGCTTTGTGGTTGGTGTCATGGTAGATTTTCCTGGGAAGCAGGCATAGCTGGGCAGGGGCCTGGGCGGGTGGCAGGGGGTGCTGAGCTGGGGTGCTGCTGATGGGAAGAGGGCTGGAGAGTGCCAGGAAGTCCTTGGTTTCTGGTTCTACCGGGGCCAAGTCTGCCCTCTGTCCCCTTTCCCTTTTCTTTCATGTTTTCCCCAGAGTCCCCACCTCCCTGCTTCCTTTAGGGATTAGCTAGTCTTGGTTAGAGAGGAATGGGGGAAGCGGGGAGGGAACCACAGCCTCGGAGGCTGCGGAGAAGGACCGGAGACCGGGAGTGGGTGGCAGTCCTGCATTTGTGGAAGAAGCTGTGGAGCAATGTGGACCCACAAAGATGGCACTTACGGTGGAACTCATGGCAAAGAAGGAGGTGTTTTTTGCTTTTTTTTTTTCCCCCCAGAACAGGCTCACCCCCTCTCCCTTCTCCCTTTCAGTGGTACTGCTGGACTTTGCTGCAGCTGGAGGGGAGCTCGGCTGGCTCACACACCCGTATGGCAAAGGGGTATGTAAGCCTTCGGGGTGGGGAGAGGTGTGTGCCCACACTAACCTGTATCTTCCCCCCACAGTGGGACCTGATGCAGAACATCATGAATGACATGCCGATCTACATGTACTCCGTGTGCAACGTGATGTCTGGCGACCAGGACAACTGGCTCCGCACCAACTGGGTGTACCGAGGAGAGGCTGAGCGTATCTTCATTGAGCTCAAGTTTACTGTACGTGACTGCAACAGCTTCCCTGGTGGCGCCAGCTCCTGCAAGGAGACTTTCAACCTCTACTATGCCGAGTCGGACCTGGACTACGGCACCAACTTCCAGAAGCGCCTGTTCACCAAGATTGACACCATTGCGCCCGATGAGATCACCGTCAGCAGCGACTTCGAGGCACGCCACGTGAAGCTGAACGTGGAGGAGCGCTCCGTGGGGCCGCTCACCCGCAAAGGCTTCTACCTGGCCTTCCAGGATATCGGTGCCTGTGTGGCGCTGCTCTCCGTCCGTGTCTACTACAAGAAGTGCCCCGAGCTGCTGCAGGGCCTGGCCCACTTCCCTGAGACCATCGCCGGCTCTGATGCACCTTCCCTGGCCACTGTGGCCGGCACCTGTGTGGACCATGCCGTGGTGCCACCGGGGGGTGAAGAGCCCCGTATGCACTGTGCAGTGGATGGCGAGTGGCTGGTGCCCATTGGGCAGTGCCTGTGCCAGGCAGGCTACGAGAAGGTGGAGGATGCCTGCCAGGGTGAGTGACGGTTCTGGGTTGCAGGGAAGGGGTCCTTGTGCTCTGTCTGTCCTGTGTCCACCAGCCTGCTCGCCTGGATTTTTTAAGTTTGAGGCATCTGAGAGCCCCTGCTTGGAGTGCCCTGAGCACACGCTGCCATCCCCTGAGGGTGCCACCTCCTGCGAGTGTGAGGAAGGCTTCTTCCGGGCACCTCAGGACCCAGCGTCGATGCCTTGCACACGTGAGTCTTGCAGTGGGTCAGGGTGGCGTGACCAGCACAGCACTGACTCCTCCTGTCTGTGCAGGACCCCCCTCCGCCCCACACTACCTCACAGCCGTGGGCATGGGTGCCAAGGTGGAGCTGCGCTGGACGCCCCCTCAGGACAGCGGGGGCCGCGAGGACATTGTCTACAGCGTCACCTGCGAACAGTGCTGGCCCGAGTCTGGGGAATGCGGGCCGTGTGAGGCCAGTGTGCGCTACTCGGAGCCTCCTCACGGACTGACCCGCACCAGTGTGACAGTGAGCGACCTGGAGCCCCACATGAACTACACCTTCACCGTGGAGGCCCGCAATGGCGTCTCAGGCCTGGTAACCAGCCGCAGCTTCCGTACTGCCAGTGTCAGCATCAACCAGACAGGTGAGGTCCAGGGGTGGCAGCTGTGCCCTATGTACCCACTTCCCCCACTGCCTGTCCTGCCCAGAGCCCCCCAAGGTGAGGCTGGAGGGCCGCAGCACCACCTCGCTTAGCGTCTCCTGGAGCATCCCCCCGCCGCAGCAGAGCCGAGTGTGGAAGTACGAGGTCACTTACCGCAAGAAGGTAACTCCCAGAGGGGCGGGGCTGGCTCTAGCTGCCTGCTCCTCCGCCGGCCACCCACCCACAGGGAGACTCCAACAGCTACAATGTGCGCCGCACCGAGGGTTTCTCCGTGACCCTGGACGACCTGGCCCCAGACACCACCTACCTGGTCCAGGTGCAGGCACTGACGCAGGAGGGCCAGGGGGCCGGCAGCAAGGTGCACGAATTCCAGACGCTGTGTGAGTTGGGGGACCCTGGGCATGGACCAGGCCTCCCTTGTCATCAGCTGATTTCTTCCACCAGCCCCGGAGGGATCTGGCAACTTGGCGGTGATTGGCGGCGTGGCTGTCGGTGTGGTCCTGCTTCTGGTGCTGGCAGGAGTTGGCTTCTTTATCCACCGCAGGTTCGTCAGAGCCCATACCCTGGCTCCACATGCCTGCATTTGGTTCCCCGTGGGGCTCTTTCAGGAGGAAGAACCAGCGTGCCCGCCAGTCCCCGGAGGACGTTTACTTCTCCAAGTCAGGTGAGACGCAGCCCCCGCTCCAGGCCCAGCCCGCTGCCTGTGACCCCACCCCTTCTCCTTCCAGAACAACTGAAGCCCCTGAAGACATACGTGGACCCCCACACATATGAGGACCCCAACCAGGCTGTGTTGAAGTTCACTACCGAGATCCATCCATCCTGTGTCACTCGGCAGAAGGTGATCGGAGCAGGTGAGGTTGGCCCCCTGCCAAGGGGCCCTGAGCAGGGCACTCCCCTGACCCTGTCTGCCCACAGGAGAGTTTGGGGAGGTGTACAAGGGCATGCTGAAGACATCCTCGGGGAAGAAGGAGGTGCCGGTGGCCATCAAGACGCTGAAAGCCGGCTACACAGAGAAGCAGCGAGTGGACTTCCTCGGCGAGGCCGGCATCATGGGCCAGTTCAGCCACCACAACATCATCCGCCTAGAGGGCGTCATCTCCAAATGTGAGGCTTGGGGCCTGCCCACACTGGGTGGACTTACCTCTCACCTGTGCCCACCCCCCTACAGACAAGCCCATGATGATCATCACTGAGTACATGGAGAATGGGGCCCTGGACAAGTTCCTTCGGGTAAGGATGTGGGTTGTAGGGGGCGGGGATGCTGGCCTGCAGCTGAGCGCCTGTGCTCCGGCAGGAGAAGGATGGCGAGTTCAGCGTGCTGCAGCTGGTGGGCATGCTGCGGGGCATCGCAGCTGGCATGAAGTACCTGGCCAACATGAACTATGTGCACCGTGACCTGGCTGCCCGCAACATCCTCGTCAACAGCAACCTGGTCTGCAAGGTGTCTGACTTTGGCCTGTCCCGCGTGCTGGAGGACGACCCCGAGGCCACCTACACCACCAGTGTAAGTTGGGGAAGGGGACCTCAAGGGAGAAGCACAGTGGTGACTGGGCCTGGGTTCCCTGCAGGGCGGCAAGATCCCCATCCGCTGGACCGCCCCGGAGGCCATTTCCTACCGGAAGTTCACCTCTGCCAGCGACGTGTGGAGCTTTGGCATTGTCATGTGGGAGGTGATGACCTATGGCGAGCGGCCCTACTGGGAGTTGTCCAACCACGAGGTGGGTGCCCTTGCCCTCCCCAGGCCTGTCCGCAACAGCGCCCCTGACCTTCGTGCCCCGCCAGGTGATGAAAGCCATCAATGATGGCTTCCGGCTCCCCACACCCATGGACTGCCCCTCCGCCATCTACCAGCTCATGATGCAGTGCTGGCAGCAGGAGCGTGCCCGCCGCCCCAAGTTCGCTGACATCGTCAGCATCCTGGACAAGCTCATTCGTGCCCCTGACTCCCTCAAGACCCTGGCTGACTTTGACCCCCGGTGAGTTCTATGCCCTCTGCCCATGATGACCTCAGCCCCTCACCTGCAGTGCTTCCTGTTGCAGCGTGTCTATCCGGCTCCCCAGCACGAGCGGCTCGGAGGGGGTGCCCTTCCGCACGGTGTCCGAGTGGCTGGAGTCCATCAAGATGCAGCAGTATACGGAGCACTTCATGGCGGCCGGCTACACTGCCATCGAGAAGGTGGTGCAGATGACCAACGAGTAAGTCAGGCCCCTTTCCGTCCCCCCTCGCCCTAACTCTCCCTCTCTCCCTCCCGGCCCACAGCGACATCAAGAGGATTGGGGTGCGGCTGCCCGGCCACCAGAAGCGCATCGCCTACAGCCTGCTGGGACTCAAGGACCAGGTGAACACTGTGGGGATCCCCATCTGAGCCTCGACAGGGCCTGGAGCCCCATCGGCCAAGAATACTTGAAGAAACAGAGTGGCCTCCCTGCTGTGCCATGCTGGGCCACTGGGGACTTTATTTATTTCTAGTTCTTTCCTCCCCCTGCAACTTCCGCTGAGGGGTCTCGGATGACACCCTGGCCTGAACTGAGGAGATGACCAGGGATGCTGGGCTGGGCCCTCTTTCCCTGCGAGACGCACACAGCTGAGCACTTAGCAGGCACCGCCACGTCCCAGCATCCCTGGAGCAGGAGCCCCGCCACAGCCTTCGGACAGACATATGGGATATTCCCAAGCCGACCTTCCCTCCGCCTTCTCCCACATGAGGCCATCTCAGGAGATGGAGGGCTTGGCCCAGCGCCAAGTAAACAGGGTACCTCAAGCCCCATTTCCTCACACTAAGAGGGCAGACTGTGAACTTGACTGGGTGAGACCCAAAGCGGTCCCTGTCCCTCTAGTGCCTTCTTTAGACCCTCGGGCCCCATCCTCATCCCTGACTGGCCAAACCCTTGCTTTCCTGGGCCTTTGCAAGATGCTTGGTTGTGTTGAGGTTTTTAAATATATATTTTGTACTTTGTGGAGAGAATGTGTGTGTGTGGCAGGGGGCCCCGCCAGGGCTGGGGACAGAGGGTGTCAAACATTCGTGAGCTGGGGACTCAGGGACCGGTGCTGCAGGAGTGTCCTGCCCATGCCCCAGTCGGCCCCATCTCTCATCCTTTTGGATAAGTTTCTATTCTGTCAGTGTTAAAGATTTTGTTTTGTTGGACATTTTTTTCGAATCTTAATTTATTATTTTTTTTATATTTATTGTTAGAAAATGACTTATTTCTGCTCTGGAATAAAGTTGCAGATGATTCAAACCGATCTTGGCTTTCAGTCTTGGGAAAAGCAGTGGG